GACCTTCAATGACTAATTAATTCAACTACTTGTGACTCCACAGCTAGGGACGGTCTATCATCTAGAAATAACCAAGGTGGTGGCAACTCCAGGGAAGCCGGGCGCAACTCCAGTACTCTGGCATCTTCTCCCTGTCTCTCATTCCATAAATTGAGCAGTGTGCTAGAAGTCGTGGTGTCGTTTGTGAATAATTACAGACCCCTACGCAATTCGTCGAGCTTGTGCCTCAAGTGATCGCCTGAGGGCTTGCAAGTAGTTTAGAAAACAGAGGCTACAGAGGAACGGCTTCTAACAGACTTCCCAGTTCCCAGCCACGTCAGCTCGTAAGCCTGTAACAGCGCTACTGAGCCGAGCCAGCACGCACCACACGGCCCGGGGACCCCCCAAAAGGACACTGAGTGAAAAAGACGCACCAGAGGGCGCCCCTGAAGGGGGACCTCGGCCCAACAGACAAGACGGCTGGTAACGCTCTTACCTAACTCCACTCCGCCTCCGCCTCCTGGCGTCCCGCGGCCCCGCCCCGTCCCGCCGCGGAGGCTCACGGGACATGTAGTACGCCGCGCGCCACTCCTGCACTTCCCCACCCCCACGACCGAACCTGGCTTCGCTAACGCCCTCCCAGCTCCCTCGGGCCTGACTTCCGGTTTCCTCGCGCGTCCCTGGCGCCGAGCCCGCGGACAGCGGCAGCCCCTTTTCCGGCTGAGAGCTCATCCACACTTCCAATCACTTTCCGGAGTGCTTCCCCTCCCTCCGGCCCGTGCTGGTCCCGACGGCGGGCCTGGGTCTCGCGCGCGTATTGCTGGGTAACGGGCCTTCTCTCGCGTCGGCCCGGCCCCTCCTGCCTCGGCTCGTCCCTCCTTCCAGAACGTCCCGGGCTCCTGCCGAGTCAGAAGAAATGGGACTCCCTCCGCGACGTGCCCGGAGCAGCTCCCTTCGCTGTGGAAGCGGCGGTGTCTTCGAAGAAACCGGAAGCCCGTGGTGACCCCTGGCGACCCGGTTTGTTTTCGGTCCGTTTCCAAACACTAAGGAATCGAAACTCGGCGGCCTTGGGGGCGGCCCTACGTAGCCTGGCTTCTGGGTGAGTGACTCGCCAGGGACGGGTGGAGGATAGGGATGCGGGCAATGCCGCGGCCAACCTCCGTAGCTGTTGCCGGTCCAAAAAGACACGTCATTTTTTTCTCACTCCCTCCCGCGCCCCCTCCTTTGACTAGGGAGCGGCCCACTCCTGGGCATCCCTTTCCCCAGTCACCCCCACACCCAGCTGTCCACACCCTTTCCCCTGTCACCCTCACCCCCAGCTGTCCAGGCCCTTCTTGGTCATTCACTTCTCTAATTACTCCTTTTCTTTTCGTACTCTTACTGGGGCGCCTTCAGTTTTTTTTCATTCATTGAGACTGCTAAATGCTTCTTTCCGATACAAATTATCGGAAAGAAAAGAGGGACATTGGCTAGGACGGTACTCCCTGGGGCATCTGAGTGGTGAATATCGACCCCCTGCACTTGATCGAGGGCTAACAGGTATTCGTCGTTTCTCCAATGTCTAACCTGTATACGGTATTCATTCCAGCCTTCGGCTGTTTGTTGAGTAACTACTACTACGTGCAAGGTAGGCTGACACCCTCTACACAAAAGAAACCCCAATACTCGAAAGCGAGATAAAATACCCACGAAAACTCTAGTACAAATCAAACCATCAGTTGCTCCAAGAGGTGATGGAAATTTGCTAAGGTGATCAAAGACAGACGTACCAGAATTAAAATTGACCCTTGCGCCTTATGTGTAGAAGACATTTTGGTTTTTAGATTGGAATTTCAAATTGGATTGAGCAAGATCTCAAGGCAGAATTTCATTTCTCTAAAAACGCCATATCTCATTGCCCAATCTTGTGATCATTTCATCATCTGTAAATTGAGAACAGTGCATCCTTTACAGGATATTTCCAAATTTTAATGTGATATTGTTTGTAAGCCAGACATCTTACGCAAGTAGAAGGTTTTAATATTAAAGAGACAGCATAACATAATGGGAAATGACACTGGATTAGGTCAGAACACCAGTATCTGAATGCTGATTTTTCCATTTACTTGACAATGGGTAAGAGGCTAAACTTTTTCTTCATTTTCCTTTTTGTCACTCATATTTTTTTTCTTTTAAACAGTTGTCATGGATGCACTGGTAGAAGATGATATCTGTATTCTGAATCATGAAAAAGCCCATAAGAGAGATACAGTGACTCCAGTTTCAATATATTCAGGAGATGAATCTGTTGCTTCCCATTTTGCTCTTGTCACTGCATATGAAGACATCAAAAAACGACTTAAGGATTCAGAGAAAGAGAACTCTTTGTTAAAGAAGAGAATAAGATTTTTGGAAGAAAAGGTAATTTTTATCTTTTACCTTCATTGCGTTTGTTAAGCTTTCTCTTCTAATTTCATACCGTTAGCTAATAGCTCGATTTGAAGAAGAAACAAGTTCCGTGGGACGAGAACAAGTAAATAAGGCCTATCATGCATATCGAGAGGTTTGCATTGATAGAGATAATTTGAAGAGCAAACTGGACAAAATGGTAAGTTGATTTGAAGCGAATGACATCTGCATAATGTAATTTGGCATTTTCCCTACTTAACTAGAATAAAGACAACTCTGAATCTTTGAAAGTATTGAATGAGCAGCTACAATCTAAAGAAGTAGAACTCCTCCAGCTGAGGACAGAGGTGGAAACTCAGCAGGGTATGCCAGTTACTTGTTATAAATATTCTAACGATAACAATTTCAGTGTCCATCCTTTTTGTAGTGATGAGGAATTTAAATCCACCTTCATCAAACTGGGAGGTGGAAAAGTTGAGCTGTGACCTGAAGATCCATGGTTTGGAACAAGAGCTGGAACTGATGAGGAAAGAATGTAGCGATCTCAAAATAGAACTACAGAAAGCCAAACAAACGGTATTACAGAATTATTAAATTGAGAATTTCAGTTTTAAACTTCTTTTTTTTAAACAAATGACAGGATCCATATCAGGAAGACAATCTGAAGAGCAGAGATCTCCAAAAACTAAGCATTTCAAGGTATGACCACTCTTCAGCATTAAGACAATACGGTATTAACTTTTTGTAAAAAAATTTATTTCAGTGATAATATGCAGCATGCATACTGGGAACTGAAGAGAGAAATGTCTAATTTACATCTGGTGACTCAAGTACAAGCTGAACTACTAAGAAAACTGAAAACCTCAACTGCAATCAAGAAAGGCAAGTCACTGTTTACCGGAAACCACTGATTCAAACTGACATTTAGTCTGTGTTTTCTTTTTAGCCTGTGCCCCTGTAGGATGCAGTGAAGACCTTGGAAGAGACAGCACAAAACTGCACTTGATGAATTTTACTGCAACATACACAAGACATCCCCCTCTCTTACCAAATGGCAAAGCTCTTTGTCATACCACATCTTCCCCTTTACCAGGAGATGTAAAGGTTTTATCAGAGAAAGCAATCCTCCAATCATGGACAGACAATGAGAGATCCATTCCTAATGATGGTACATGCTTTCAGGAACACAGTTCTTATGGCAGAAATTCTCTGGAAGACAATTCCTGGGTATTTCCAAGTCCTCCTAAATCAAGTGAGACAGCATTTGGGGAAACTAAAACTAAAACTTTGCCTTTACCCAACCTTCCACCACTGCATTACTTGGATCAACATAATCAGAACTGCCTTTATAAGAATTAATTTGGAAGAGATTCACGATTTCACCATGAGGACACTTATCTCTTTCAGTGGTCCTCCCAAGAAATTATTTAACAAACTGAAAGGAGATTTTGATTAAAATTTTGCAGAGGTCTTCAGTATCTATATTTGAACACACTGTACAATAGTACAAAAACCAACATAGTTGGTTTTCTAGTATGAAAGAGCACCCTCTAGCTCCATATTCTAAGAATCTGAAATATGCTACTATACTAATTAATAAGTAAACTTAAGGTGTTTAAAAAACTCTGCCTTCTATATTAATTGTAAAATTTTGCCTCTCAGAAGAATGGAATTGGAGATTGTAGACGTGGTTTTACAAAATGTGAAATGTCTAAATATCTGTTCATAAAAATAAAAGGAAAACATGTTTCTTCAAATTGCATAATGGAACAAATGGCAATGTGAGTAGGTTACATTTCTGTTGTTATAATGCGTAAAGATATTGAAAATATAATGAAATAAAAGCATCTTAGGTTATACCATCTTTATATGCTATTGCGTTTCAATATTTAAGATTTAAAGTGATTTTTTGGTCACAGTGTTTTGTTGATAAAATTTTTTTAGAATTGAAGTTTGAATTCTAAGACTTGAAACAACCTGATCACTGAAGCCAACTTTGTCCCAGCACATTCCTTAAGTCCTAATTGGGAAAAAAAAAAAAAAAAATGAAATAGTTGAAAAACTCTGGGGTGTAAACAAATGATTGTAACCCTACACACTATTCAATAAGTAGTAGAAGGAGCATCACACAGATTTCAGTCTAATCTGCCCTTCTGTGGGCCATAATATAAACATAAATGTGTGTAATGATAAAAAGTCATTTTCTTCAAAGAGACTACAGCTAGCTGCACATTGTGTAGAGCAGCTTCTAAATTGTTAGACTTTGTGTTGAAATGTAATATTCTATTTATTGAGAAAGTGATTTAAAATTATTATTTTTAATCATAGAAATCAGGGTTTGGGCTGTATTGATATTGTCGATCATGAAATGTCCACACTTATTCTAAGTGGCCAATTATTTGGAAATAAAGAAGGAAATAAAGATGGCTTCACATGGAAATTTAAGTTCTTTCAGGGTGGAGATTTACTTGGTTCATACACCTTTTGCCTGAATTAAAGTATTTCATGTAGGAGGACTTTTATCCTTTTTGATAGACAGTTTCATATATCTTGAACTCAATATCTCAGATCTCTTCTACTGTATTACTGAATAGCATACATACATAGACAATGTTCGCCATTCACTAGATATTTTTTTCTATTATCTTACACTTATTCAAGCTTGTCTGTGATTAATGGAATTGGTGTCAGATGCTGGAATTTATTCTGACCAATGAACACAGCTGACTCAGGGGAGTACAATCTCCTGCCAAGTAATAGAACCAAACCCAATATGCATAAAAGAAATACAATACTCCAGGCTTTAGCTGAAGGAAGCAACTACCTGTGTAATAACAAAGCAGCAAAAACTATTTCTCATGTGGCTGCATAGGCTGTATATTATATCTGATCTCTAATGTAGCTTACTGGTTTGCCTTTTTTAAAACCAAAATTGGAAATTTTCCTTTGTAAAGAAAAAAAGTCTTATGAGATAATTGCTTGATTAATGTTTTGAACAATACCAAGAAATTGTTTAATTAAAATAAATATTTTTGTTTGAAATTGAAGTGGATGTGAAATATTGTCCTTGCCTATAGATCTCAAAATCTAGTACTAATTGTTGGTTGTTAATATGATTCATACAATAGACATTTGTTAAACCAGCTTTTGAGTGGAGAAAATTATTTTCCATTTAAACAGTACAGTGATGATAGCTATCAAACAGGTATACTAAAAAGTCAGTGACTGTGACAGTTTAAAGTGTTAGACAAATGATGTATAAGGTTCTTTAGTAAGGAAAGATTAGCCAAAAATTTTTTACCCAGCTAGAAGCTTTTAAATCTACACTTGATATCTCTGTTCTAGGTAAAATTCAAACAACCAAAAAACAGTGGCCCATCTGTAGCTTATGAATCTATTTAAAATTGAATATTTTATGTTGACTTCTTTCATACTAGCTGAAACTTGCTCTAAAGAGCTTCCTTTGGAATCTTTAGATTTCTTTTTATAAGGTTCAATTCAGTACATCCATAAATCGACAGAATGAAGAAAACATAACAAAAAGCCACCTATTCCTTCCTCTTGCTCCCTTATTAGCTAAAGTAAAATTTACATCTGTAAGACTTACTGAGTTGCTGCCAAAATGGAACTGAATTCTTAAAAGCAGGAACATGCCTATGTGAAACATTAGAAAACCAAAATAAATGGGAAAATTCAGACTTGAAGAGCTGAATCATGTGACAACAAAGTACTGATCTTAATTCAGAAAGGCTACTTGGAGAAGGTGTATCTTAAGGGGTAAAAAACCTGTGGGTTACCACATATTAACAGGGAATAATATCAACAGAGGCACCCATAAGCAAGCAAGACACAACTGAGACAGATGTACCAGGTGAAAAAAATCTTCAGTATGGATACACATGGGTATTCTGAAGGCTACAATGAATGGTTTAGTCTTTGACATAAGGAGGATGAACATATTATTTATACTGTGTAATCTAATCTGGCTTCTATGGGGAAAGCAACATGTACATAAGTGAATTTTCTACATGAAGTGGGCTACTTCTGATTTTAATCAAAGCTATAAAATAGATTGTATATTTCACTAGCTTCTTAAAGTAACTCTTCCATTTTCATTTATCTCTAAAAACAGTTAACTTCCTGTGCTCTAGGAAATGCACCAATACCAAAGGTCAATGTGGAAATATGGGCATGTTTGCCCCTATGCTGTGTGGTCTCTAGATTTCTATATTTGCTTTGCTTTTGTCTGCTCTAGTAATCTCCCTCCTTTTGATCTGTGGCCTGGGAAAATGTGGTTTCTTTGTATTTCAAATAAAAGTAAAATAGTTTTTTGAGTGGTTCACTCAAGAGTAAAGTGTGGAACTTGAATTGATTCTTTAGTGTCCT